CTGGACGCCTGTCTAGGGTCCTTGTTTGGGGGCGGTCAAAGGAGATCAGAGAGCACAGACGGGAATGTGCTTTGCAAACATGAAAGAGGGCTAGAAAGGAGGAGGAGGGACTTGGGGAAGGTGGCCAGCCAAGGGGGGAAAGGAACCTTTGGCCTGAGCACTGGTCTTAGTCTGGGCTGGAGAGTTTAGTTTGCCTGCTGGGGAGAGGGGAGGTGTCTCCTATGAGGTAGGGTTTCACCTTGAGACATAAGGTGTCAGAGAAGAAACTCTGATGGAAGAAGCTCTAAGAGGCTCCAAGTGTGGGCAGAGAAGGAAGCGGGCCAAAGGACCTGGGCTTGGCCCTGGAATCAGCCCCTCATCACTGTCTTCCCAGGCAATCCCATCTGCCATGAAAGGACCTTGGCAGAGGCAGCTCCAGTGGGCTCCAGGGTCACCTTCATGACAAGACTTGCCGCCACAGGCTCACCTGCACATCTATAGCACCAATGCCCCCACCCTTAGGCTGCAGATTCCTGGTCTCGCCCCCAGGGAAAGCAGGCTTGACACCACCCAGCACCCAGACCAAGACAGGTCTCAGCCTGCTACAGAGGGAAAAAAGCAAGTTGACTAGAACCCTGTTCTGCCTTCCCATTCAGACTGTCAGAGCATCTGCCACAGCCCAGGGAGGGGGCTGATCCCACATACGGAGCCCCCACCCCAGGCCTTTGGAGGAAGCCTGGGGATCAGGAGGCCTTGTTTGGAGTCCTGGCTCTGCCCAAGCTCACAGTGCTTCCACAGCCAATCACCTAACCGGGCTGGGACTGTTTGACCATCTGTAAAATAAAAGGAGCTGGACTTGGTTCACAGGTCTCCACAGCGCAGGACTGTGATCAGGAAAGAGTTAATGGAGGCCAGGATCTGCCTCAGGAAGGCGAGGGTTAATTTGGGGGGCGGGGGGTGGAGGCTTTCTCTGCTTTTCCTGTGGAGAGTGAGGTTTGGCTGCCACCAAAGTTACTTCTAGTCCTTGCTGTCCACTCCTGCCCTCAGTCTGGACCTGCCCAAGGACCCCTGCAATTAGGCCTCCCATGCAGAGGTGAGTGTACCCTGAGCCCAGGGCTGGGGTAAACCCTTCCCCTGACCTTCCTCTCTCCCTGCAGGTCAGTGAGAGCCCAAGCCAATTGCTCTAGGCCCCGTGGCTGGCTACTTATGGGGCACTGTCCTGACCAGCTCTGCTAAGATGCTCCTGGCCCCTCCCTCCACCCCGTCCAGAGGACGGACCCCCAGCGCCGTGGAGAGGCTGGAAGCCGACAAAGCCAAGTATGTCAAGACGCACCAGGTGATAGCTAGGCGACAGGAGCCAGCCCTGCGTGGGAGTCCTGGGCCGCTCACGCCGCACCCCTGCAACGAGCTGGGGCCCCCTGCATCGCCCAGGACGCCCAGGCCGGTCCGCCGGGGAAGCGGCAGGCGGCTGCCGAGGCCTGATTCCCTCATCTTCTACCGCCAGAAGCGGGACTGCAAGGCTTCGGTGAACAAAGAGAACGCCAAGGGCCAGGGTCTGGTGCGGCGCCTCTTTCTGGGTGCCCCGCGGGACGCTGCCCCGAGCAGCCCGGCCTCCACAGAGCGACCTGCGGCTTCAGGGGGTTGGGCTGCGCCCCAGGATGCCCCGGAAGCGGCGGGAAAGCGGGCGCTGTGTCCCACGTGCTCGCTGCCCCTGTCGGAGAAGGAGCGCTTCTTCAACTACTGCGGCCTGGAGCGCGCGCTGGTGGAGGTGCTGGGCGCAGAGCGCTTCTCCCCGCAGAGCTGGGGAGCCGACGCCAGCCCGCAGGCCGGAACTTCGCCGCCGCCCGGCTCCGGGGACGCCAGCGACTGGACATCCAGCGACAGGGGCGTGGACAGCCCGGGCGGCGCGGGCGGCGGCGGCGGCTCGGAGGCAGCGGGCTCGGCGCGGGACCGGCGCCCCCCGGTGTCGGTGGTGGAGCGCAACGCGCGCGTCATCCAGTGGCTGTACGGCTGCCAGCGCGCCCGCGGACCGCCGCGCGAGTCCGAGGTGTGACCGCCGCGGCTCCGGACTGGCCCCGGGACTGGCCCCGGGCACGGAAAAGGACACCCCTCTTCTGGCGCGCTGGGTGCCTTTGCGTAAGCCCTTCCTTCTGGAACTCAGTTTCGCGTCTGAACCTTGGGGAGGTGGAACAAGTTGCTGCCGAAGGCCCTTCCCTGCTCCCGCGGCGAAGGGGGAGGGAGAGGCCTCTTGGTCCCTGTGGAGACCCGGTCTGGGGAGTCACGATTGGGGTGGGAGATGAGCAAACCTGCTGAATAAAGTTAAAACGTTATTTAAATGGGGAGCTGAGGAAGGAGCAAACGGGTTTTCGCGGTTAAACCCGTGGGTTTTGGAATGTGTGTTCCCGGCTGTGTGATCCTGGGCAAGAACTTGACCTCCCTGGACGCAGCGGCACCCCTCGGTTATTAAGGAGGGAGGAGTAGGGGATAGAAGTATTTCAAAATAGTTGTAATGCGCATGGCAAAGTGCCCAGCATATAGAAAGTGCTCAATAAACGATAACTGCTGTGACTTCTACCGAATGAGTACTAACACTGTTGTGATCTCCACTGGCCTCCAGGTCGATCCAAACTAGAGCTGGGAGCTGGGAATAATGCGCTTTGGGAGCCCGAGGAGGCGTCTGCTCCAGAAATCTGGGCTCCACCAGATCCTAAAAGGCCCCATTCCCGGAGTTTTGCTGCCCCAGTTGTGGTCACTGGGTATGAAGGGCTGAGATCCAACCTTTCGGACACAAAAAGAAGGGAACCGGGCCGGGCGCGGTGGCTCAGGCCTGTAATCCCAGCACTTTGGGAGGCTGAGGAGGGTAGATCACGAGATCAGGAGTTCGAGACCAGCCTGGCCAACATGGGCTCTACTAAAAATACAAAAATTAGCTGAGCTTGGAGGCGCGCGCCTGTAATCCCAGCTACTCGGGAGGCTGAGGCAGGAGAATCGCTTGAATCCCAGAGGCGGAGGTTGCAGTGAGCCGAGATCGAGCCATTGCACTCCAGCCTGGGCAACAGGGCCAGACTCCGTCTCAAAAAATAAAAATAAAAATAAAAAAAGAAAAGAAGGAAACCTTTCCTGCCAGCCGGCAGGCTCCTGCCACTGCCTCCCTTTCCTGCAAGGACACACAAGTTCGCCTATTTTCATCACAGGTTCGCACCTCCAAGCCTGCATCCTTCATGCACCTCCTTCCTTTGCCTGGGTTGCCGTTCCTTTTCTCTCTGCTCTTCCTTCTCTTTTTTTTTTTTTTTTTTTTTTTTTTTTTTGAGACGGAGTCTCGCTCTGTCGCCCAGGCTGGAGTGCAGTGGCGGGATCTCGGCTCACTGCAAGCTCCGCCTCCCGGGTTCACGCCATTCTCCTGCCTCAGCCTCCCAAGTAGCTGGGACTACAGGCGCCCGCCACTACGCCCGGCTAATTTTTTGTATTTTTAGTAGAGACGGGGTTTCACCGTTTTAGCCGGGATGGTCTCGATCTCCTGACCTCGTGATCCGCCCGCCTCGGCCTCCCAAAGTGCTGGGATTACAGGCGTGAGCCACCGCGCCCGGCCCCCTTCTTCCTTCTCGGAGATAACGTATATTCTCCTCCAGGAAGCCGTCCTGAATGCCCCCAGTCAGCCTCACCTGCTCTGAGCTCCCAAGTACAGTCCTATTTTTGGGCCTCAATTTGTCACCTTTTGTGGGACCCGCTGGTACTCTGGGTTCTCTAGTTAATCTTTGACCTTTTTCCTAGTACAGGGACGGCGCACATAGTAGGGCCACAGGCACAGTTTGTTGAATTAAATGAGGCTGGAGAGGGCGATGGACGCAGTCCTCTGGAGCTCTCCAACTTCCTGGAAAGTTGTACCTTAAATAAAAAACCCATCCTGATATGCGGGCTGACTCTGGTCATTTTCGCCTTG